GGGATTACAGGCGTGAGCCACCGTGCCCGGCCATTGACTAAGGTCTTAAAATAGCTCTTCCTGCCTGTATAATCTCCATTATGGCAGGGCTCATATAAGAAGATGACAGTTCATCTGATGAGGAAGAAAACTTACTCCTAGTTAGATTGGGTTGAATTCTTCCCTGTTTCCAGCGGTGTCTGCTCCTGGCACCTCAGGCACAGTCAGGGGTAGGAGGTGGTGATCAGATACACTCGCTGTGAGCAGTGCAAGGGGAAGCAGGTGCCCAGAGGTGCATCCCGGTTTGGTGGGGGTGACAAACATGGACAGGTAAGTGCAGGAGTGTGTGCAATACTCAATCTAAGAAAGGTAGTTCAGGCAGAGTTCAGGGAAGATATCTCTGTGCAGGGCCAGACATGGGGATGAGATTCTGATAATTTGGGAATGAATCAGGCCCCCAGCCCCTCCTCCCTCAGACTCAGCAGTCCAGGCACCCGGCCCTCCTCCCTCGGACCCAGAAGTCCATGCTCCCAGCCCCTCCTCCCTTGGACCCAGGAGTCCAGGCCCCCAGCCCCTCCTCCCTCAGACCCAGGAGTCCAGGCCCCCAGCCGCCTTCTCCTGCAGGACCCCAGGAGCTTGGGTACCCACAGGCTACTAGATCCTTGTTTCTGTGCATGGAAATTCTCAAATTATCTCCAAAAGTCTATGAAGAAGGTAAACACACATTTCCAGATGAGGGAATAGGCTGATATAGTTGAAAGACACACAGAGGGTCACAGTCTGGAATTGACAGTGGTGGGATTCGAACCTATTTCACTCCAGAACTGCGTAGCGCCTTATACGCTGCGGCAAGTGTGACGTCATTCGAACAAACCATAGGCCCCGCCCCCGGACTAGCCACGCCCACAGGCTCCTGAAACCACCAATCCCAGCTGTGACAGCGCTCAGGACCGATGCTCATAGGTCCCGTCCCTAGGATCCCCGCCCCCTCCGCCCGCGCCCCGCCCCTCGCAGCCCAGTTCCGGACGCGGGCCCAGCCGCGCCTGCGCCTCCGCTCGCCTGTGGCTGCGTCGCGCGCTCTTCCTCGGAGCTACCCAGGCGGCTGGTGTGCAGCAAGCTCCGCGCCGACCCCTGACGCCTGACGCCTGTCCCCGGCCCGGCATGAGCCGCTACCTGCTGCCGCTGTCGGCGCTGGGCACGGTAGCAGGCGCCGCCGTGCTGCTCAAGTGAGTACATTCTAGCCCCGCGTGCGCGGTCAACAGGACTGACCGTGCCGCTTCTCACCCTCAGGGACTATGTCACCGGTGGGGCTTGCCCCAGCAAGGCCACCATCCCTGGGAAGACGGTCATCGTGACGGGTGCCAACACAGGCATCGGGAAGCAGACCGCCTTGGAACTGGCCAGGAGAGGTAAAATCTCCCCTGCTTTGGCTCTCAGAGAGAATTTAAATCTTTTTCCATCCTGGGTTTTCAGGAGGCAACATCATCCTGGCCTGCCGAGACATGGAGAAGTGTGAGGCGGCAGCAAAGGACATCCGCGGGGAGACCCTCAATCACCATGTCAACGCCCGGCACCTGGACTTGGCTTCCCTCAAGTCTATCCGAGAGTTTGCAGCAAAGATCATTGAAGGTAGGAGAACGCTGGCCATGTGGGATGAGGACGGGATGTCTCCTCCTCCACCCCTCTCTTCCAGAGGAGGAGCGAGTGGACATTCTAATCAACAACGCGGGTGTGATGCGGTGCCCCCACTGGACCACCGAGGACGGCTTCGAGATGCAGTTTGGCGTTAACCACCTGGGTGAGGCCTGGGCAGGGGCTGCACCATGGGTTCAAAAGTGACCTTTTCATCATCCTTAATCCAGGTCACTTTCTCTTGACAAACTTGCTGCTGGACAAGCTGAAAGCCTCAGCCCCTTCGCGGATCATCAACCTCTCGTCCCTGGCCCATGTTGCTGGGCACATAGACTTTGACGACTTGAACTGGCAGACGAGGAAGTATAACACCAAAGCCGCCTACTGCCAGAGCAAGCTCGCCATCGTCCTCTTCACCAAGGAGCTGAGCCGGCGGCTGCAAGGTACGGGGGCGCTAGGCTCGGCCTCCCTCTTGCTCCCTCAGTCTTCTCTTTCTTTCTTCCCCAGGCTCTGGTGTGACTGTCAACGCCCTGCACCCCGGCGTGGCCAGGACAGAGCTGGGCAGACACACGGGCATCCATGGCTCCACCTTCTCCAGCACCACACTCGGTGAGTCCCCTCCCAGCCTGGGGTCTCCACGTTGTGGACTAAATGCCCTGTGGGCTGATTGCAGGGCCCATCTTCTGGCTGCTGGTCAAGAGCCCCGAGCTGGCCGCCCAGCCCAGCACATACCTGGCCGTGGCGGAGGAACTGGCGGATGTTTCCGGAAAGTACTTCGATGGACTCAAACAGAAGGCCCCGGCCCCCGAGGCTGAGGATGAGGAGGTGGCCCGGAGGCTTTGGGCTGAAAGTGCCCGCCTGGTGGGCTTAGAGGCTCCCTCTGTGAGGGAGCAGCCCCTCCCCAGATAACCTCTGGAGCAGATTTGAAAGCCAGGATGGCGCCTCCAGACCGAGGACAGCTGTCCGCCATGCCCGCAGCTTCCTGGCACTACCTGAGCCGGGAGACCCAGGACTGGCGGCCGCCATGCCCGCAGTAGGTTCTAGGGGGCGGTGCTGGCCGCAGTGGACTGGCCTGCAGGTGAGCACTGCCCTGGGCTCTGGCTGGTTCCGAGCTTTCCTTTTTTTTTTTTTTTTTTTTCCAGCCAGCAAACCCCAAACAGGAACCTATGGTTGGTGATGGATGTGCGTTCAGAAAGCAGGGAGGGAGGGGGAGTCAGAGGTGAGGGGGTCATCAGCCATAGCTGTCCGCTGCATCACCCCCTCGCTATCTCCAGGAAGCGTTCTGGGCTTTTCCTGTTGTGCAGTGTGGAAGTGCTCTATCTTCATTCATATCAAGGAAAGTCAAAGGACAAACTAAAGCCGGCAGCGTCTTTCTGGCTTCCTAGTCAGGCTGTTCGGTAGCGGAGTGTCACCCTGATTTCCAGCCCCGCAGCACACACAGTGAGAGCCTGCCTGGCGTGATTCAGAGGCAACGTATTTCCCAAGGTGGCTGTGAAGGAACCAGGGGGATAAACACAGCCCGTGAACCGCACGCCAGAGGACAGGTCCGGCTGCCTGCCGCGGAGTCGTCACGGCGTGTCGCGTCTGAGCGCTTCTCCAAAGCACCCAAGTGGCACCCGGGGTGACAGTTACATCATCTTGAGTACAGTTCTCTCAAGGAAAAAGCAAGCCCAGCATCTTCTGCCATGGCAACCCTGGCTTGGAGCCTCCATAAGAGAGAAGGCCCTAAGAATAATACCATTTTCTTGCTCTAAGTTGCTCTTACGGGAAAGAAGTGATAATATTCTTCCTAAACGCCATCATTCGTGCATCCTTCCCACCTATATGTGTCACCGGATCATTCTCCGCCTGGGCGGGGCCGTCCTGTGCACTGCAGAATGCTGAGCAGTGTCCTTGGCTTCGACCGACCACATGCCAGGAGCACCCCAATTTCTGCCATCGGGTGATTGACTTCACTGTTGCATTTGATTTTTTATGTATCTTTTAAAAGGACCCAATAGGGCCAGGCACAGTGGCTCACACTTGTAATCCCAGCACTTTGGGAGGCTGAGGTCGGTGGATTGCTTGAGCCCAGGAGGAGTTCAAGACCAGCCTGGGCAACATAGTGAAACCCCAACTCTACAAAAAACAAATGTTTTATTTTTATTTATTTTAGATGGAGTTTCACTCTTGTTGCCCAGGCTGGAGTGCAGTGGCGCAATCTCGGCTCACTGCAACTTCTGCCTCCCGGGTTCAAGCGATTCTCCTGCCTCAGCCTCCTGAGTATCTGGGATTACAGGCATGCGCCACCACACCCAGCTAATTTTGTATTTTTAGTAGAGATGGCGTTTCTCCATGTTGGTCAGGCTGGTCTCAAACTCCCGACCTCAGGTGATCTGCCTGCCTCGGCCTCCCAGAGTGTTGGGATTACAGGCGTGAGCCACCACGCCCAGCCGGGTTTATAGTTTTATAACCCTTATGACAAATCTCATAGTATTCTGCAGGGATAAGCATGAAACCACTCGTTCAATAAGTGCAAACAAAAACGCCAACAATTCTTAAGACATTTCTAATCTTATTTTACCAATAATTTTAAAGCCAGCTTATGTATTAAAGATTTATAACTACTTTTATTAACACGTTTAAAATTCTATGCAGCTTAAAGCATTTATAATGGATAAAACTGCCAATACTGAGTGCCTGACATAATATTTGAAAGGTGGCAGGCATTCAACCATGGTCACTGAATGAGAGATGTAGGGAAGATGATGGCAGGGAGGTTTTTAGATATCAACACCCTGATAGTTCTCATTTTAACCACCTGTAAGTGCACATACAAGTCAACGGCACTGGCCGGGCGCGGTGGCTCATGCCTGTATTCCCAGCACTTTGGGAGGCCAAATCACAAGGTCAGGAGATCGAGACCATCCTGGCTAACACGGTGAAACCCCGTCTCTACTAAAAATACAAAAAATCAACTAGGCATGGTGGCACGCACCTGTAGTCCCAGCTACTCAGGAGGCTGAGGCAGGAGAATCGCTTGAACCTGGGAGGCGGAGGTTGCGGTGAGCCAAGATCGCGCCACTGCACTCCAGCCTCGGCGACAGAGTGAGACTCCGTCTCAAAAAACCAAAAAACAAAAAACAGTCAATGGCATTAAATATAAATACATTTACAGTGTTGTGTAACCATCACCACTATGGATCCCCCAGACTTTGTCATCATCTTCAACCTAAGCGCTCCCTATTAAATAGTAACTCCCCACTTTTCCCAGGCCTTGGCAACCACCATTCTAATCCCTGTCTCTATGAATTTGACTCCTCTCGATACCTCAGATAAGCGGCACAATGCAGTATTTATCTGTCAAGTCCGGAATATTTCCTTTAGCATAATGTCTTCAAGGTCCATCACGTTGTAGCATGTATCTGAATTTATTCTTTTATAATATTTTTTATTTTTTGGAGACAGAATCTCGCTCTGTCACCCAGGCTGGAGTGCAATGGCGCGATCTCGGCTCACCGCAACTTCCGCGTCCCGGGTTCAAGCCATTCTCCTGTCTCAGCCTCCGGAGTAGCTGGGACTACAGGTGCCTGCCGCCATGCCCGGCTATTTTTTTTTTGTATTTTTTGGGGGTTTTACTGTGTTGCCCAGGCTGGTCTTGAACTGCTGAGCTCAGGCAATCTGCCTGCCTCAGCCTCCTAAAGTACTAGGATTACAGGCATGGGCCACCACGCCCGGCCTTATTTTTATTTTTGAGACAGTCTCACTCTGCCGCCCAGGCTGGAGTGCAGTGGTGCGATCTCGGCTTACCGCAATCTCTGCCTCCCAGGTTCAAGCGATTCTCATGCCTCCGTCTCCCAAGTAGCTGGGATTACAGGCACCTGCCACCATGCCCGGCTAATTTAACGCCCAGCTAATTTTTGTATTTTTAGTAGAGATGGGGTTTCACCATGTTAACCAGGCTGGTCTCGGACTCCTGACCTCAGGTGATCCGCCCGCCTCGGCCTCCCAAAGTGCTGGGATTACAGGCGTGAGCCACTGTGCCTGGCTGATTTTTATTCTTTTAGTTAAGGCTGGTTGATATTACCTTGTGTGTATATACCACATGTTGTTTATCCATTGTTGTTGATGGACATGTGGGTGGTTTCACCTTTTGGCTATTGTGAATAAAGCTGCTATGAACACTGTGTACAAATATGTTAGAGACCCTGTTTTCAGTTCTTTTAGGTGTGTACCCCGAAGTGGAATTGCTGGATTTTATGGCAATCCCACGTTTAACTTCTGGAGGAGCTGCTGGAACTGTTTTCCACAGCAGGGGCGCCATGTTACGTCCCTGCCAGCAATGCACGCGCAGTTCAATTTCTCTGCATACTCACCAATATCTGCTGTTTTCCATTAAAAAAAATTATAGCCGGTCGGGTGCAGTGGCTCATGCCT